ATTTTTAGTAGAGATGGGGTTTCTCCATGTTGGTCAGGCTGGTCTCAAACTCCTGACCTTGTGATCCACCCGCCTCAGCCTCCCAAAGTGCTGGGATTATAGGCGGGAGCCACCACTTCCGGCCAACATAATCTTATTTAATCTTCAAAACAACATGTCAGGAAGGTAATAATTCCCTGGTTCTAGTCACAGGGAGTTTGAAGTTTCCAGAATTCAGTGGGTTAAGATTTCCTAAGGATTGAAACCAGAATCAGTATAAAGTGCACTTAATTGTCATTCCACATGGTCTCCATGATCCACACAGTAAAATTCATACCACCATTAAGGCTTTTCTTGCTTGAGAGGCCTAACTGAGGGGGTTGAGAACTAGGGAGCACTCAGTATGTCTATAAACCACCTCCCATCATCCTAAAGTGAATGCAGAGTGGGGACCATGTGCCTTCCTCTGGTTCCCACTGTTTTTACCTAAGAGTAGGTTGGCTGATATCAAAGCAGTGATTTAGCCTAGTTCAAGCACAGCTTTCCCATGTCAATTCCCAGATTTTGAAAAGTGAAAAATTATCACTACTACTCATTATGTATCAACAATGACTGTCCCTTTTTTTTTCAATATCTTGACATTCACATGTGAAAGCTTTCCTTAAACTAGAGCAAATCACTGGTTTGATATTATTCAACCAACTCTTAACATGTCCTTTACTCATTAGGATATTACTGTCTGTGCCATGAGGGGACGCAAAGTGGTTAAAACTTGCAGATCTATAGTCCCTGAAGCCTCCAAATACTTCAGAAATATGAAATGTAATTCAGTAGAGCGGGAAAACCTATGTTATTTGCATGGTAGGCATGTTTAATACATTAATTTCCTGTGGGTGGGGTTTCATTGAGAAATGTAATCAATGCTAATCACCTTCAATGGATTCTATGGCCCTAAACCAATCATGTGGGGGCCCAGGGGACTGGAAGAGAGGCCTGGAGTCCCGGGGGTTCTCTATAAATAGACAGTTCAGCTCCAGAGCAGTTGGAGAGCACATCCTAGAAGAGAGGAGGCTGGAGGCAGAAGTCAGGAAGGAGGTAAGTGTCCACTGGGGATGTCTGTGGGGTTTTTTAACAGAGCTCATGCTTTTTTTCCCTGCAGACTTCTGAATGAACAGTGAATCTATTACTGAGAAAAACCAGGGGTGGCCTGTGTATATAGGTCGCAATTAGACACCGGCTTCTGGAAGAGCTTTCCCAGAGACAGATTGAAATATTCCCCAGTAGACATGGCTGCAAATTGCACATCCTCATGGAGTCTAGGAGAATCCTGCAACAGCCCTGGGTCAGAGCCACCACAGTCCATGCCATCCCCAGCAACTCAACTTGGAAATCATGACAGTGATCCTGAGACTTGTCACGTGAACTTCAGGATGTTCAGCTGCCCGAAGGAGTCGGACCCCATCCAGGCTCTGAGGAAACTCACTGAGCTGTGCCATCTGTGGCTGAGGCCCGACCTCCACACCAAAGAGCAGATCCTGGACATGCTGGTGATGGAGCAGTTCATGATCTCCATGCCCCAGGAGCTCCAGGTCTTAGTCATGATGAACGGTGTGCAGAGCTGCAAAGACCTGGAGGACCTGCTACGAAATAACAGAAGACCCAAGAAATGGGTGAGTGGGACCCTCGTGATTGGTGCAGGGAAAGTTAGTCTGATTGCTTTTTTTCTCTCTATAGTCTGTAGTCAGTTTTCTTGGCAAGGAATATCTTATGCAGGAATCAGATGTGGAGATGGCTGAAGCCCCCGCCAGTGTCAGAGATGATCCGAGACACGTGTCCAGCCAGCGGACCTCCTCTGTGAACCAGATGTGTCCGGAGGAAGGCCAGGCCAGCCAAGAGCTGCAGACCCTGCCCAGGGTCCCTGCACTGTTCAGGAGGCAGGTGGGTGTGTGAGGCCTTGGTGTCTGGGCAGAGGCAGTCATTGCTGTTGGTTTTCCATTCTCAGGAAGAGGACTTCCTGCTGCCAGAGACTACTGTCATGAAAGGTGACCCAAAGGCTCTGAGACCCAAGCCGACCTTGGAGAAGGACCTGGAGGAAGACAGGGAGGAGAACCCAGGACTTACATCCCCAGAGCCTCAGCTTCCAAACAGTCCCAGTAAGTATGAAGACTTACACCTGTGTGGAGATATTAACTGTGTGTGTGGAATCCCTTCTTCCAGCAGGGGTGGTGGGAGCAAAGGAGGGGAAGGAACCCCAAAAAAGAGCCTCTGTGGAAAATGTGGATGCTGACACACCTTCTGCCTGCGTTGTGGAGAGAGAAGCTTCGACTCACAGCGGGAGCAGAGGAGACGCTCTGAATCTGAGAGGTCTCAAAAGAAGCAAACCAGACGCCACCTCCATTTCCCAAGAAGAGCCTCAAGGAGAAGCCACACCTGTGGGCAACAGAGAATCCCCGGGACAAGCTGAGATCAATCCAGTTCATTCCCCAGGCCCTGCGGGCCCAGTCAGTCACCCCAGTGGCCAAGAAGTCAAGGAACTGCTGCCCTTTGCATGTGAGGTGTGCGGCAAGAGGTTTAAGTATCGCGGCAAGTTAGCCGTCCACACGAGATCACACACAGGCGAGAGACTCTTTCAGTGTAATCTCTGCGGGAAGCGCTTCATGCAGCGCATAGGCCTGCAATTTCACCAGCGAACCCACACTGGCGAGAGGCCCTACACGTGTGACATCTGCCAGAAGCAGTTCACCCAGAAGTCCTACTTGAAGTGTCACAAGAGAAGCCACACAGGGGAGAAGCCCTTCGAATGTAAAGACTGCAAGAAAGTTTTCACCTACAAGGCAAATCTGAAGGAGCACCAGCGCATCCACTCTGGAGAGAAACCCCACAAATGTTCCAAGTGTCCAAGAGCCTTCGGTCGGCCGGCGACCTTAAGACGCCACCAGAAAACACATCGAGAAGCCACTTCACAGTGACTTCACCATCGGGTCTGTCTTCTGCACCAAGAAAGTGTGAATGAAGATTTTTCACCGATGTTGTCAGATGACGTTTGACAGATGAAGGGCGCCTGGCACGCAGAGGAGTGCCCTAGATAGGAATTCCTAGGATGTTTGTTTAAATCTTTTTCCTCCCCGGGGGAATTTTGGTTTTTGTTTCATTATTTCTATTGTTTTAGGTTTATTTTGGTTTGTGTTGCTGTTCTTTCAATAAACATCTTATTAGTTTTCAATATTTTGTAACAAAAAACAGTCTCCTGATTGACATGCTG